TGAGGCTGCAAGTTGGCAGGTGCGGGGGAGGGGCTCCCAGAGAGTAGGGCGGGGGGTTGTGGGGGCGGCAGGGAGAGTGCCCCTTCCCTGGGTCCCTCCACTGGGCCCCGAGGTTCGCCTCGGGGCCGCTGCCCCAGAGACTGGGGGGAAGAGGAAAGAAGTGGTGTGCGGGCAAGCAGGCCGCACACACCTGGCGCCTTGTGGAATGAGAGCTTAATTAATTATTAAACTGAGTTCCCGCGGGAGGGCGCAGGGCCGTGACAGGCAGGGCGGGAATGGCTAGGTGGGGGCTGGGGCTGGGGCAGGGGCAGGGAGGAATTGGGGATGAAGAGTGGGCGCGGGGCGCCGGCCCAACCCCTGGGACCCTGACAGGAAGGAAGGCGACCCTCGGTGGGCGGGGCGGGGGATGTAGCCGTGAGGGGTGGGTTTGCGGGCGCGCTCGGGGACCCCCGGGGTGAGGGCGGGAGAGGAATGCCGGAGGAGGCGGCCGGGGTGAAGGGAAGGGGACCGGGCTGCGAGGTCCCCTCCCCGCGGGGTCTTGATCCCAGAACAGTAGCTGCTTGTCTTCCCAGGACTGGGGGAGGAAGCGGCCGGAGGAGAGGAGGGGGCGCGCGGAGGGAGGGGTCCCATTATTTGGCCTCCTCCGCCCCTACCCCGCTGCTAGGAAGGGGAGTGGGCAACTCGGCCCCCACTTCTGGGGAGGGGGAGGGGGATGCCCAGACAAAAGGAGCTTGTGCCTTTAAGGCGGGGAGTCCGGGAGCCAGCGGGGAGGGGACTTCTGGATCCGGGGTAGAGGGCGGCTGCGCTGGACAGCTCGGGAGGGGGCGAGGGCCGGGCGGACGGCGGACGGCGGACGGCGGGCGGGACGGCCAGGACGCGCGGGCTCGGAGGACCGCGGGACGGCCGGCCGGCCGGCCGGAGCCCGCGGGGGCGGCGGGGCGGGGGCCCAGGGCAGGCGCGGAGCCGGGCCGGCAGGTGAGCGCGCTGAGGGCTAGGGGAAGTGGCCGCTCGGGCTCCCGGTGCGCCAGGATTGGAACGCACCCGAGCGGCTCTCGACAAGAGTTTGTGGGTGGGGGCGCCGAAGCCTTGGACGGGTCGTCTCGGCAGTGTTGCCCGAGGGAGTTGGGGTTGGCAAAGGGAAGTCATGGAGGCAGTGGGATCGAGGACTCCTAGGTCCGGCGCTCGCCACCCCCGTCGCCCGCCGCCTGCCTCCCTCCACGGGGCGAGTTCCAGGCTGGCCCGGAGGCCAGGAGGATCTGGCACGTACTGGGGGAGGGGCTGGCCTGAGTTTTTTGCTGCGGGGCTGTGGGGTGTCTCCGAGTTTGGGGGAGATTCCATTTAGGGGAGAGGAACCGGCCTGGGCAGAGGGAGGGATGCCCTCTGTCTGCGGGAGTCCCTCTCCTTCCCCTCACCCAAAACCTTGGGAATGAAAGGGGTGGGGTCGGCTCCCCACATCCCCCAAGGCCTGCCGCAGGGTGGGCAGGGGAGCTGACTTTATTCAAAGCAGACTCTGGGGCTCGACTGAAAGGCTAGAGGTGGAATCAGGCGTGGGAGCCTCTTTGCCCATATCCTCTCCTTACCAGATTACCCCTGTGAGCTGGAGGGACCTGGTGGGGGTTGCATAGTAAAGGGTGATGTGGGAGCCCTCTGTAATCTTTAGGGAGAGTGAGGACTGGGGATGGGAGAAGGCGGCAGCGGGCACTGGACCGACAGATACAGGCCCTGGGTAGGCTCCTCTACATCTGGAAAGGCCCAGAATTGAAGAATTGAGGCCCATGTCCGAGTATGGTGGGTGGTGCTGGCACTGCTGGGCCCCGCCTGGGCAGTGCCTCTTACCATGAACTTTCTGAAGTCGTTTTTAATCCCCTGGAGCCTCCTTTTGCCAAGGAGGGCAGGGGCAGATGGGCCCTGGGGATGGGATAGACAGGAGGTGGCCAGGAAGGCTTGGCAAGGCAGTGGGCAGAGCCATCCTTAGGGCTGGGCCTTGGCCTTGGCTGGTTCCAAACTCTGGTCTCAGCCTGATCAGGGTTTGGGAGGGACTTGAGGTCTGGGAGGCACTGAGCCTGGGCCTGCCAGGCTGAATGGGACATGGCTGTGGCTGTGGGAGCCGGTGGTATGAAGAACAGCAGATCTGTGAGAGTGCAAATGGACCAACACTCAGGGGAGGAGAAGGTAGAGGCACAAGGCTTAGGAGCCTGACTCTGGGGAGGAGGGAGGTGGTCTGTGCTCCCAGGGCTCATAGTGATGGGTTGCTGGACAAAGTGGGTTGGGGGACCATATAGAGAAATTTTGTGGCTTGGAACAGTGCTCTACCCTGTTTCCTGCCATACCAGTCTGGCATGGGGTGCCAGAAATGTTGGGAGGCCGGCAAGTTCTGCGGGATGGGCAGTGCCTGGAGTGGAGCCCAGGGTGGGATGGTTGCAGTTGGTTGGACAATTACATAGCTCTGAAGCTATCCCCTTGGGGGGGGTCAGAGTGTTCCTGGGAGGGTCATGCATTCTCCTGGATAGCATTTGCCCCTTTCTCTGTGAGTATGAGCCAGATGCTAGGATGTGTTTCCAGGGGGCTTGGAACATGGCCAGAAACTAGTCCTTTGGGAACAGGTCCGGGCCAGTGCTGGTGGGGGTGGTGTGTTGGGGGAGATAAGAACAGGGAAGGGGACTGGTGAATGGAGGAGGCTGAAGCAAAATGTTGTGGGTGGTGGATGGTGGTGGGAAACCTGCTCACTCTGGGCTCTGTCTCCAGCAGCTCTGGGGACTGACAGCCAAGGACACAGGGACTGATAGAACCAGGCATCTGACTGGCTAGAAAGACGTGTGTTCTTGCTCATGATTTCCTCATCTTTCCATCTCTTGACGATGACAGAGGTTTGGGTTTAAAGTGTTGTAGAGTGAGGAGAAGAACTAATATTTTTCAAGTGTGTACTTCTTGACAGGCATTATTAGATTCTTTCCTGAGGACCATTATCATTTCCATTTTGCAGATGAAGGTACTGACACAGAGAGGTTAAATAACTTGCCCAAGGCAGTGTGGCTAGCAAATAATCACGCTAAGGTTTGGAACCCTGGTCTCATGCCAAAGATCATGCTTCTAATGAAGTATTTTGAAGAGCAAGGCTTTCTTTGGTGACCTTTTCCAAATGCCAGCCTGACCAAAAGTCTTGTATTCCTGATCTGTCCTTCCAGATGGTGCTGTTGGTGATGTTAAGAGGTTGAAGGGGCCAGGCATGGTGGCTCATGCCTATACTCCCAGCACTTTGGGAGGCCGAGACAGGCAGATCACCTGAGGTTAGGAGTTCGAGACCAGCCTGGCCAACATGGTTAAACCCTGTCTGTACTAAAAATACAAAATTTAGCCGGGTGTGGTGGTAGGTGCTTGTAATCTCAGCTATGGGGAAGCCGAGGCAGAATTGCTTGAACCCAGGAGGCAGAGGTTGCAGTGAGCTGAGATTGTGCCACTGCACTCCAGCCTAGGTGGGGCAGAGTGAGACTCCGTCTTAAACCAAAAAACAAAAGGAGGTTGAAGGACGTGCTGCTCTGTGGGATATAGGAGAAGGGGTGCTGACAGATCTTGGCTGAGGGTGACTCAGGGATGGGAGGTTTGGGGTATGCAGAGAATTCCCCAGCCTGCCTTCTGCGTGTGGGTCCCTGGGTGTCTGCTTCAAGCGCTGCCCATCTGGCTTGAGCTCTCATTCTATGGCCACCTGGGGCAAGTGCTGAGTATTCCTCCATCCTGTCCCCGAGTGAGTACAAATGTCAGTGCTGCTAGCTCAGCAGGTTTAATTACAAGGGACCCCTCAGGGTACTCTGTGAGCATAGAGGAGTGTGGCCCTGGTGGGGACACAGGCATGCATGGATGACAGTGCTGTCAGCCTCATCTTATTCTGACCTGGGCTCAGCCAGGAGTCACATTAAAGGTATCATCATGGAGTCCTCCCACCTCAGTTCATGACATTTCCTCCAGGAAATGTGGGATCTGGGACTGATTTGGTTACCATGATCTCTATAACTTGGGCCAGCCATATAAAACTGCCATGGACCTCAGTTTTTGTTTATATATATTTTTCCTTTCAAATTTGTCTTGTGCCCCAGGGGGCAACAGGACCAGTTTCTCAGGGTTTTGGTGAAGATCAGATGGAATTAGGGATGTGAAAAGATCTTGAACAGTTTAAAGCATAGAGAAAGTGCATGGAGTATCATTCGTCCATCCATCCAGTCATCCATCTACTCAATGAACATTTATTATTATTATTTTATTTTTTGAGATGGAGTTTCGCTCTTATTGCCCAAGCTGGAGCGCAATGGTGTGATCTCAGCTCACTGCAACCTCTGCCTCCTGGATTTAAGTGATTCTCTCACCTCAGCCTCCCGAATAGCTGGGATTACAGGCATGCGCCACCATGCCTGGCTAATTTTGTGTTTTTAGTAGAAATGGGGTTTCACCATGTTGGTCCGGCTGGTCTCGAACTCCTGACCTCAGGTGATCCACTCACCTCGGCTTCCCAAAGTGCTGGGATTACAAGTGTGGGCCACCATACCTGGCCTCAATGAACACTTGTTTAGGTCCTTCTAAGGGTTGTGGATACAGCAGTGAGCACAGCAGGTCAAAATCCTTGCCTTCATAAGGCTGACATTCCAGTCAGGAGAGACAGAAAATGAACACATAAGAAAAATATATAGAATGGCAGTTGCTGATTAGAGCTATGGAGAAAAAGCATAAAGCTGGGAAAAAGATAGAGAGCTCCAGGAAAGGGGGTTGCTATTTTAATAGGGTGGTCAGAGGGAGCCTCACTGATAAGGGGACATTTGGGATGTGACCTGGAGGAGCTCTTGTTCCAGACAGAGGGAACAGCAGGCACTGAGGTCCCAGGCTGGCCTGTGCGGGGTGTGTTGGGAAACAGCAAAGAGGTTCTTGTGACTGGGGTGCAGTGAGGAAGCTGAAGAGCCTTAGGATTATCACTGTTAGCTGGTGGCAGATCATGAGGTCAGGAGATCGAGACCATCCTAGCTAACACAGTGAAACTCCGTCTCTACTAAAAAATAGAAAAAATTTCCCTGGGCATGGTGGCAGGCGCCTGTAGTCCCAGCTATTTGGGAGGCTGAATGGTGTGAACCCGGGAGGCGGAGCTTGCAGTGAGCCAAGATCGTGCCACTGCACTCCAGCCTGGGTGACAGAGTGAGACTCCGTCTCAAAAAAAAAAAAAAAAAAAAAAAAACTCCAGATTTTTTCTTCTGCTTCTGTTGAGAAAAATCAGATCGGGACCCACTGGGACCCAGTGGCAACAGTCTACAGCTGCTGGGTGGTGCCTGCCCCATGCACAGGGTATGAACTCTTTTCCTCCCAGTTCTGAACCATCTCTAATACTATCTCCTTCCTTCCCTACCAGCAACATGTCATGGTTTAGTGGCCTCCTGGTCCCTAAAGTGGATGAACGGAAAACAGCCTGGGGTGAACGCAATGGGCAGAAGCGTTCGCGGCGCCGTGGCACTCGGGCAGGTGGCTTCTGCACGCCCCGCTATATGAGCTGCCTCCGGGATGCAGAGCCACCCAGCCCCACCCCTGCGGGCCCCCCTCGGTGCCCCTGGCAGGATGACGCCTTCATCCGGAGGGGCGGCCCAGGCAAGGGCAAGGAGCTGGGGCTGCGGGCAGTGGCCCTGGGCTTCGAGGATACCGAGGTGACAACGACAGCGGGCGGGACGGCTGAGGTGGCGCCCGACGCGGTGCCCAGGAGTGGGCGATCCTGCTGGCGCCGTCTGGTGCAGGTGTTCCAGTCGAAGCAGTTCCGTTCGGCCAAGCTGGAGCGCCTGTACCAGCGGTACTTCTTCCAGATGAACCAGAGCAGCCTGACGCTGCTGATGGCGGTGCTGGTGCTGCTCACAGCGGTGCTGCTGGCTTTCCACGCCGCACCCGCCCGCCCTCAGCCTGCCTATGTGGCACTGTTGGCCTGTGCCGCCGCCCTGTTCGTGGGGCTCATGGTGGTGTGTAACCGGCATAGCTTCCGCCAGGACTCCATGTGGGTGGTGAGCTACGTGGTGCTGGGCATCCTGGCGGCAGTGCAGGTCGGGGGCGCTCTCGCAGCAGACCCGCGCAGCCCCTCTGCGGGCCTCTGGTGCCCTGTGTTCTTTGTCTACATCGCCTACACGCTCCTCCCCATCCGCATGCGGGCTGCCGTCCTCAGCGGCCTGGGCCTCTCCACCTTGCATTTGATCTTGGCCTGGCAACTTAACCGTGGTGATGCCTTCCTCTGGAAGCAGGTAGGTGGCCAGGGAGGTAGGGATGGAGGGCATGGTCACTGTCTGCCTCTGCCACCTCCTGCAGCTCGGTGCCAATGTGCTGCTGTTCCTCTGCACCAACGTCATTGGCATCTGCACACACTATCCAGCAGAGGTGTCTCAGCGCCAGGCCTTTCAGGAGACCCGCGGTTACATCCAGGCCCGGCTCCACCTGCAGCATGAGAATCGGCAGCAGGTGGGGCTGCTCCCCGTGACCAGGGCCTGCCCATAGTGATGCCCTATTGGAACCACTGGGCTAGGAGCGGCTGCTGCTGTCGGTATTGCCCCAGCACGTTGCCATGGAGATGAAAGAAGACATCAACACAAAAAAAGAAGACATGATGTTCCACAAGATCTACATACAGAAGCATGACAATGTCAGGTAGGGTGAGGGTAGGAGGATGCCCAGCAGGGGTGTTCTGTTCATCCTCTGCTGTCATCTACAGCATCCTGTTTGCAGACATTGAGGGCTTCACCAGCCTGGCATCCCAGTGCACTGCGCAGGAGCTGGTCATGACCCTGAATGAGCTCTTTGCCCGGTTTGACAAGCTGGCTGCGGTGAGGGTGCTGGGCCTTGGGATTGGGCCTGGGTTACCCTTCCCTCCAATTCCTTCCCATTCAGGAGAATCACTGCCTGAGGATCAAGATCTTGGGGGACTGTTACTACTGTGTGTCAGGGCTGCCGGAGGCCCGGGCCGACCATGCCCACTGCTGTGTGGAGATGGGGGTAGACATGATTGAGGCCATCTCGTAAGCAGTGCCCCATTCCTAGGCTTCCTGGACCAGGAGCTGATCTGGGGCTGCATCCTCCCAGGCTGGTACGTGAGGTGACAGGTGTGAATGTGAACATGCGCGTGGGCATCCACAGCGGGCGCGTGCACTGCGGCGTCCTTGGCTTGCGGAAATGGCAGTTCGATGTGTGGTCCAATGATGTGACCCTGGCCAACCACATGGAGGCAGGAGGCCGGGCTGGGTGAGTAGGGGGGTCCAGGTGGGGGGGATGGGAGCCAGGGTCTCACCCTCTTGGCCACATACAGCCGCATCCACATCACTCGGGCAACACTGCAGTACCTGAACGGGGACTACGAGGTGGAGCCAGGCCGTGGTGGCGAGCGCAACGCGTACCTCAAGGAGCAGCACATTGAGACTTTCCTCATCCTGGGCGCCAGCCAGAAACGGGTCAGGGCCAGGGCAGGGCTGGGGGCAGGGGACTTCTGAGCCTGTACCCATGCTGCCCGCACAGAAAGAGGAGAAGGCCATGCTGGCCAAGCTGCAGCGGACTCGGGCCAACTCCATGGAAGGGCTGATGCCGCGCTGGGTTCCTGATCGTGCCTTCTCCCGGACCAAGGACTCCAAGGCCTTCCGCCAGATGGTGAGGGGCCCTCAGCACCAGACCTAGGGCCTCACCTCACTCCACACTCTGTCCCTTTCTCCAGGGCATTGATGATTCCAGCAAAGACAAGTAAGTCAGGTTACTGAGGAGGGAGAAGGCACGCAACTGGTGAAACCATGTCTCCTGCCCTCAGCCGGGGCACCCAAGATGCCCTGAACCCTGAGGATGAGGTGGATGAGTTCCTGAGCCGTGCCATCGATGCCCGCAGCATTGATCAGCTGCGGAAGGACCATGTGCGCCGGTTTCTGCTCACCTTCCAGAGAGAGGATCTTGAGAAGAAGGTTTGAGGGATACAGGGCAGAAGGACAAGGGCCCCAGCACTCAGCTCAGCCTCCTCTCCCTCAGTACTCCCGGAAGGTGGATCCCCGCTTCGGAGCCTACGTTGCCTGTGCCCTGTTGGTCTTCTGCTTCATCTGCTTCATCCAGCTTCTCATCTTCCCACAGTGAGAGCCCTGCCTTTCCTCTCTTAGCTTCTTAAATGATTTTTCTGGCCCTGTTCTGCCCCAGCTCCACCCTGATGCTTGGGATCTATGCCAGCATCTTCCTGCTGCTGCTAATCACCGTGCTGATCTGTGCTGTGTACTCCTGTGGTTCTGTACGTAAGGGGATTTCTGAGGCTGTTGGGGAACCTTCAACTCTTGGTCTCTTGATGCCTCTAGCTGTTCCCTAAGGCCCTGCAACGTCTGTCCCGCAGCATTGTCCGCTCACGGGCACATAGCACCGCAGTTGGCATCTTTTCCGTCCTGCTTGTGTTTACTTCTGCCATTGCCAACATGGTAAGGGTCCAGTGGGAATTCTCCCACCTCTGGGTTACCCTGATATACCCCTCCACTTTTGCAGTTCACCTGTAACCACACCCCCATACGGAGCTGTGCAGCCCGGATGCTGAATTTAACACCTGCTGACATCACTGCCTGCCACCTGCAGCAGCTCAATTACTCTCTGGGCCTGGATGCTCCCCTGTGTGAGGGCACCATGCCCACCTGCAGCTTTCCTGAGGTGTTCGAGCAGTGCTCAGGCGGTGGGGGGGCTTCACCCAACGCTGCCTCTGCCACCCCCGCAGTACTTCATCGGGAACATGCTGCTGAGTCTCTTGGCCAGCTCTGTCTTCCTGCACATCAGCAGCATCGGGAAGTTGGCCATGATCTTTGTCTTGGGGCTCATCTATTTGGTGCTGCTTCTGCTGGGTCCCCCAGCCACCATCTTTGACAACTATGACCTACTGCTTGGCGTCCATGGCTTGTGAGTTTATTCTCAGGTCCTTTAATACCCCATGATGACTTTGTCTCTTCTATCTTCTTACCAGGGCTTCTTCCAATGAGACCTTTGATGGGCTGGACTGGTAAGTGAGGGCTCCGAGGCAGCAAAGGGTAGCAGACACCAAGCATGTCTCTGCTTATCCTTAGTCCAGCTGCAGGGAGGGTGGCCCTCAAATATATGACCCCTGTGATTCTGCTGGTGTTTGCGCTGGCGCTGTATCTGCATGCTCAGCAGGTGGAGTCGACTGCCCGCCTAGACTTCCTCTGGAAACTACAGGTGACTGTGTGGGCCTTTGGGGGAAGAGGAGGCGGGCAATGGGTGATGGGTGTGGTGTCCACAGGCAACAGGGGAGAAGGAGGAGATGGAGGAGCTACAGGCATACAACCGGAGGCTGCTGCATAACATTCTGCCCAAGGACGTGGCGGCCCACTTCCTGGCCCGGGAGCGCCGCAATGATGAACTCTACTATCAGTCGTGTGAGTGTGTGGCTGTTATGTTTGCCTCCATTGCCAACTTCTCTGAGTTCTATGTGGAGCTGGAGGCAAACAATGAGGGTGTCGAGTGCCTGCGGCTGCTCAACGAGATCATCGCTGACTTTGATGAGGTACTTTTCCAGTTGGCTGGTGGTGGCAGAGACCTTGACAGCCAGGTCTCCTTGTGTTGTTCAGATTATCAGCGAGGAGCGGTTCCGGCAGCTGGAAAAGATCAAGACGATTGGTAGCACCTACATGGCTGCCTCAGGGCTGAACGCCAGCACCTACGATCAGGTGGGCCGCTCCCACATCACTGCCCTGGCTGACTACGCCATGCGGCTCATGGAGCAGATGAAGCACATCAATGAGCACTCCTTCAACAATTTCCAGATGAAGATTGGTAAGAGGGCTTTGTTGCTTGGCGGGTTTTCCCCACTAGTCTCTTGCTGTTCTCTCCACCTCAGGGCTGAACATGGGCCCAGTCGTGGCAGGTGTCATCGGGGCTCGGAAGCCACAGTATGACATCTGGGGGAACACAGTGAATGTCTCTAGTCGTATGGACAGCACGGGGGTCCCCGACCGAATCCAGGTGAGGGGGATATGAGCAGGGGCTGGGAGGAAAGGCTAAGCGGGCTCCCCTCCCACTCCCCCAGGTGACCACGGACCTGTACCAGGTTCTAGCTGCCAAGGGCTACCAGCTGGAGTGTCGAGGGGTGGTCAAGGTGAAGGGCAAGGGGGAGATGACCACCTACTTCCTCAATGGGGGCCCCAGCAGTTAACAGGGCCCAGCCACAAATTCAGCTGAAGGGACCAAGGTGGGCATTGAGTGGACTCTGTGCTCACTGGGTGGAGCTGTGGCAGGGGGCACTGAGCCTCCAGACCCTGCTAACCACAAAAGGGAACATCCCAGCAGGCTGTGCTTGGATCATGCTCGTCTGCCCTCAAGCTGGAAAACAAGGGGCTACCTACCGAGAGGATTATGCAAGTGACTTTCTTTCTTACTTGGGGTAGGGCTGTTCCCTCTCCAATCTTCCAGCCTTTGGGAGCAGGGGAGGGGTCAGTAGCAGAAGCAGAGGGAGGCCTCTTGCCTGAGGGATTAAAATGGCAGCTTGCCATGCCTACCCTTCCCTGTCTGTCTGGGCAGCAGGTTCAGGGCTGAGCCCTTCTTTTCCCTCTTTTTTCCTGGGAATATTTTGTACAATATTTTGTACAAAGACAGGCATGAGGAGTGCCTATTCCATGCTTGCCTTTGCAATACCTGCATCCCCAGCACTGGTCCTGGGCACTTCCCCACCCCAGCCAGGTGTCCCTCCTATGCACAGAGCAGAGGAGGGAGAAGCTCTGGGGAGCCAGCTTTGGCCATATTTCAGGAGAATGTTTCCATGTGCCAAATCTTAGTCCCATGATCTGTCCCCAAAGGGGAACAAAGGGACCTCTGACAGCTTAGATTTAGCCCCAGTTCCTGCACGCTCCAGGGAACGGGGTGTCTGGCCTCACTGGTACTGTGAAAAATGCTCAGAGAGCAAGCCTGTGTGTGGGGATGTCAGGTCAGGAGCTGGAAGTTCACCTGCAGGTGCCAAAGAGCAGGCCGGCCAGGGCTGGGGCAGTGCCAGACTCTGATCTGAGGACCCCGTCGGGGTCCAGATCAGGTCACTCTGCCCCAGTGCTCTCTTGCTGTCTGCTGACAAGGGGGCATGGAGCATCTCTTCCTCTTCTGTTGCCAAATAGAAAAGGGTCAGGGCATGGAGAAAGGTGACCCTGATCCCAAACCTGCCCTCCCAAGTCTCTGGTGTTGGGGAGGGCCCGTGTGTTTGTGTAACTGTGTGTGCATGTTGGTCTTTGTGTGCATATCTGTTTTCCAGGTCTATGTGAGTCCTTGTGCTCCTGCTCCTCAGCTCTCCACCCCAGGTTGCCTCTCTCCTGTGGGCCTCTGTCTTCTGGGAATAAAGCAGGGTTTCCTACTTCAGGGGATGTAGAGAGATGCCCAGGTTGCACAGGAGTGGGATGGGGTGTGGTAGCAAAAGGAGGGAGAGGAGTCCTTTTTGTGCCAAATCCCTAAGTGCCGTTCGGGGGCCATGTGTGCAGCATGACTCTCCCTGTCTGTGGCAGGGACCCAAGCGCTTGCTTAAGCCCCAGTGCTCCATGCCAGCACTTGAACTGTCTGGGGTTTGATGGACAGAGGCTGAGGAATTTCCTGGCTTCCCCAGATAGTGTCCTGGGACATGGTATGCTTTGGGGCTGGGGTAGCATGGAATCCCTCTGAGGACCTGGATACTGGTACTACGGGGTGGGGAAGAGGAACCTTAAACTTGGCTTTCCCCAGCCTTCAGCCTGAGTCTAGCATGTTTCTAGCTCCCCAGTCCCTTGTGAAGCCTTGAGGGCTGGCAGAAGGGTTAGGAGGTTGAACTCTAGATTCCCTTCCTGTCTTTGCCTTCCTTTTACCCCTTTCCCTGCAACCTCCTTGACTCTGGCCTGAATTTGTTGGTGCCTCAGTTTCTCTGTCTGTACCTATTTAAGCCAAAGGCACTAGCCTGAATTTTGCTTGAAGATCACTTTGTCTTGGAAATGACTAGAGAGGCAGAGGAGAAGGGTTTCCAGAGTTGCTAGGTTTGGGAGTGGAAGGGGCAGGCAGTGCACTTGCCCCTCCTCATGCCCCTTCTGACACCAGCTCCCTGTGGAGGCCTGGTTTCTGGGTAATGCCTCCCTTGGGCATCTTCATGCATCAACCAAATGGGCCATCAGGTACTTCATTAGTCATGGCAGAAGGAGGGGAAAAGACTTGTTTTCCAGACAGAAAATCTACTCCCCTGTCCCCAGCCATATCCCTGGATAGGAAGGGATAGGAAGAGACTACTTGGTGCCATGGGGTAGGGGTGAGGGTATAAGTAGATCAGAGTGGGAAGACCTCAGCCTTGGGTGGCTTGTCTCTGCTTCTTGCCAGGTGGGAGGGCCTGTCCACACCCTGGATCCCCGTACCACAGTGCCAGCCATGCCCTTCCCCTGGGCTACCATTGTCCCTTTCCTCACCCAGTTGGTAGAGGAGTCAGGAGGTGGGAGGCCGTGGGCTTTGGTTTTATAATGTAACCACTGTGGGGGTGGGGGAGGATGGTGAACCATGTATTTCAGTGAAATATTTAATATATTTAAATATCAATAAAATCAAACTCTTTGTAAAATTCTCTGTTCTCTGTAGCTGTTCTGGGCCCTG